ATGTACCACAACACCTGGCCAAGTTGTTTTCATTTTTTCTAGAGAAAGGGTCTTGCTATGTTGCCCAGGTTGGTCTTGAACTCCTGGCCTCCAGCAATCCTCCCTCCTCAGCTTCCCAAAGTGTTAGCATTCCAGGAGTGAGCCACGGGGGCCCAGCCTAGACATTCTTTAGTACTATAGTAATTCAGATAAGATGCTCTTGAAAGAACACTTGCCCAGTAACGGCAATGTCTCCCAAGTAGCTGGGATTACAGGTGTGCGTCACCACCACCGGCTAACTTTTGTATTTTTAATAGGGACAAGGTTTCGCCATATTGGCCACGCTGAGGTCGAACTTCTGACCTCAGGTGATCCGCCCCCTCAGCCTCCCAAAGTGCTGGGATTACAGGTGTGAGCCACCGCTCTCAGCCGCGTGTTTTAATCATAATACTTTGGTCTTTTTTTTTTTTTTTCGTAAATACTTTCCTCTTTTTTTTTTTTTTTTTTTTTTTTGAGATGGAGTTTCACTCTTTTTGCCCAGGCTGGAGTGCAGTGGCGTGATCTGGGCTCACTGCAACCTCCACCTCCCGGATTCAAGCGATTCTCCTGCCTCAGCCTCCTGAGTAGCTGGGGTTACAGGCGCCCGCCACCACGCCTGGCTAATTTTTGTACTTTTAGTAGAGACGAGGTTTCGCCATGTTGGCCAGGGTGGTCTTGAACTCCTGACTTCAGGTAATTCACCAGCCTCGACCTCCCAAAGTGCCGGAATTACAGGTGTGAGCAATCGCGCCCAGGCTTTTTTTTCTTCTTCTTTTAGAGTCAATTAAGACTGGGAAAGCGAAAATCCTAGCGCTACTTGGGACCAGCAGCTATCAGTTGGTCGGAGGCTCGAAGTGGTGGTGCATGGCCGGGCTGTCTGTGATTCTTAGGATGGGAAGCTTGACCTTGGCGGGCTCACCCTCTCATCTGGGTCAAGGGGCACATTCTCGGTGGCCTGATGACTGGGAGGGAGCGGAAGAGGGCGGGGCCGGGGTGGGGCCGCGGCGCCGGGACTGCGGGTGCTCGGCCGGAGCGCTCCAGCCGCTGGTCCCCGGGAGACCCTGTGCCCCTAAATCGCGGTCCACTGCGCGCGTCAGGTGAGTAGAGCGGCGGCGGGGAGTCGCGCTAGTGCTGATATGTTTTGTTTTTCTCTGACCTCAGGTTTCTAGAAGCAGGGTAGAACAGACGGCAGACACCTAGCCCAGGCTGGTGTTGTTACTAAACAATGGCAGCTGGTGAGCCAAGGGTGACCAGGGCCCTGAACTCGGTGGCCCAGCTTTGAGGGAAGCAAAATTGTTCTCAATTGTGGAAGAGGAGAATTTGGACAGCAGAACAAAAAAGGAAGACAGCCTCTTGGAGCAGATACATTTGTCACAGGAAGCCACATCAAACCCTGGGGCCTTTGCTGGGCCTCTCCATCTGCCCAGTTACTGGGAGGTAGATAGCCCCAGGAAGGAATCCAGTCAGGCCTGGGCACCAGGCCAGGAGTGGATAAAGCTAGAAAGAGACACCACAGAAGAGAAGATGTTTGAACAGCTGAAGCCAATCGAACCTGTACAGAAGACGCTCCCATGGGTGGGCGAGGTAGCTGCCACCCTGCAGGAAGCCATGAAGAGAGATTGCTGGAGGGAGGCACGGGTGAAGAAGGTGAGGAGACTAAGCTAGAGAGAGGTGGGGTCATAAACTTCTTGAGTCTCTCCTGTTCTTCCAGAAGCCAGTCACCTTTGAGGATGTGGCAGTGAATTTCACCCAGGAAGAGTGGGACTGTCTAGATGCCAGCCAGAGGGTCCTTTACCAGGATGTTATGTCGGAAACCTTTAAGAATCTAACATCTGTGGGTAAGAGGCTGGGCTTCCCTCAGCAAGCCCCCCAACTCAACTCTTTCTCATTCCCACACATCAGCCAGAATCTTTCTGCATAAGCCAGAGCTAATCACCAAGCTTGAGCAAGAAGAGGAACAGTGGAGAGAGTTTGTCCATCTCCCAAACACAGAAGGCCTTTCAGGTAAGAATTGCCAAGCAGGGAGGAAGGGGAAAAATTTTGTGTTATTCTTCCTCATTCACTGTAGAAGGCAAGAAGAAAGAGCTTCGAGAACAACATCCCAGTCTGAGAGATGAGGGGACTAGTGATGACAAGGTCTTCCTTGCATGCAGAGGGGCCGGCCAGTGCCCCCTATCTGCCCCAGCTGGGACTATGGACAGGACCCGGGTGCTTCAAGCATCCCAGGCTGGGCCACCCTTTTTTTGCTACACCTGTGGCAAATGTTTCAGCAGGCGCTCCTACCTCTATAGCCACCAGTTTGTTCACAATCCCAAGCTGACTAACAGCTGCAGTCAGTGTGGGAAGTTGTTTCGGAGCCCCAAGTCCCTCAGCTATCACAGACGCATGCATCTTGGGGAGAGGCCCTTCTGTTGCACGCTCTGTGACAAGACCTACTGTGATGCTTCTGGACTAAGTCGTCACCGCCGCGTCCATCTGGGTTACCGGCCCCATTCATGCTCTGTGTGTGGGAAGAGCTTCCGGGACCAGTCTGAGCTCAAACGCCACCAGAAGATACACCAAAACCAGGAGCCAGTGGATGGAAACCAGGAGTGTACTTTGAGGATTCCAGGCACCCAGGCTGAATTCCAGACACCCATCGCCAGAAGCCAGAGGTCCATCCAGGGGCTTTTGGATGTGAACCATGCACCAGTGGCCAGGTCCCAGGAACCCATATTTAGAACTGAGGGTCCTATGGCCCAGAACCAGGCATCTGTACTTAAGAACCAAGCACCTGTGACCAGGACCCAGGCACCCATCACTGGAACCCTCTGTCAGGATGCCAGATCCAACTCTCATCCAGTGAAGCCCTCAAGACTCAATGTCTTCTGTTGCCCCCATTGTTCTTTGACTTTTAGCAAGAAATCCTATCTCTCCAGACACCAGAAGGCCCACCTCACAGAGCCGCCCAACTACTGCTTCCATTGCAGCAAGTCTTTCAGCTCATTTTCCAGGCTGGTCAGACACCAGCAGACCCACTGGAAGCAGAAGAGCTACCTTTGCCCTATCTGTGACCTCTCCTTTGGGGAGAAAGAGGGCCTTATGGATCACTGGAGGGGCTATAAAGGCAAGGACCTGTGCCAGAGCAGCCACCATAAATGCCGGGTGATCCTGGGCCAGTGGCTTGGCTTCTCTCATGATGTCCCCACTATGGCTGGGGAGGAATGGAAGCATGGAGGTGATCAATCTCCCCCCAGGATCCATACCCCCAGGAGAAGAGGCCTAAGAGAGAAGGCCTGCAAAGGAGACAAAACAAAGGAGGCAGTGAGCATCTTGAAACATAAATAAATGGCCTTTCTGACTGAGCTCTTTCTTTGTGTTTAGTTTTCCTGAGGAC